TCACCTACCCTACGTCAGGATGGATGAAAGTATGACCTTGCTTTTCAGGGTGCCCGTGTCTTTCTGTTCAGAGGGCCCTGGGAGCAGGCCCTGCAGTGCAGTGGGTTGGGCTGTTGGAGACCTGAGGGCTAGGGGGAGGGAGGGGGTAAATGTGGGTCTGTTCTAAGTGCAAGGCCCTGCCTTAGACGTGTCTCCCTCGGCCCCTGGGTGGTGGCTGCTGCGTGGAGGATGGACTGAGGTGGGCCCTAGTGGAGGTGGGGGCAACGCCTGAGGAGCAGGCCCTGCCGCCTCCTGGGGAAAGGCTGCATGGTTGAGGCCTTCCCCTGCTGGCTTCATCCTTGGCATGGCAGCAGGAGCACACAGAGTGGGGGCCCCACCCCGTCACCCCTGCCCCCGAGCCCAGAACCTGGCCTGTGATGGGTCCTCAGGACACCTTTTGTCCAGGAACCCAGGGGCCAATGACAACCTTCACAGGCATCTGCTGAGAAGACATGGGCCAGCGCTGGATTTGTCCAGCTCTCCCAGGCTTGGTCCAAGGGCTCAGGAGTGGACCCATCCCTGCCCCGAAAGATCCATTTTAAAAATCAGTGACCCTGTACTTTTACTCTCTTTGCACTTGGTTAAGACTTTATCCCTGATTTTATTTGATCGGTAAGGCAGGGACTGCCATCATTCCCCATTTTATAGACAGAGGACAGACGGCCCCATGGCTCCGTGTCGTGTCCAAGGGATGGGCTGGCACCTCTTGGACCAGGCTTACCACCAGGGCCCTTCTCTGAAGCCCCAGTCTGACCGGCCTGCTGCTGGGAATCCCCCTCTGCCCCCACACTAACCTCTGCTGGGGCTGAGCCAGGGCGCGTCGGACAGTCAGGGCGACCCAGCCAGGGCGACCGTTGGCCCCGCTCCTATGGGGCAGCAGGGACCGACGTCAGCAGGGTGGGGCGGGCACCCGAGTGGTATGCCCCGCCCTGCCCCGCCTGCCCGCCCTGGTGGCCGTCTGGGGGCGACAAGTCCTGAGAGAACCAGACGGAAGCGCGCTGGGACTGACACGTGGACTTGGGCGGTGCTGCCCGGGTGGGTCAGCCTGGGCTGGGAGGCAGCCCCGGGACACAGCTGTGCCCACGCCGTCTGAGCACCCCAAGCCCGATGCAGCCACCCCCAGACGAGGCCCGCAGGGACATGGCCGGGGACACCCAGTGGTCCAGGTGTGGCGGGGGTGAGGGGAGGGGGGGTGGGACCTGGACAGTCAGGAGGCATACCCCTCGCCAGGTGGAACCACCCTGTGTATGCATGACCCTGACAAGCAGGCGCCAGGACAGTCAGGAGGCCAGGTAGGGGGCACGGGCTGGAGCCTGCAGCTGGATCCCCAGGGCCTGACCATCTCCTGTCCCACAGGCCCGAGTGCCAGGCATGGACGGGGACGCTGCTGCTGGGCACATGCCTTCTGTACTGCGCCCGCTCCAGCATGCCCATCTGCACCGTCTCCATGAGCCAGGACTTCGGCTGGAACAAGAAGGAGGCCGGCATCGTGCTCAGCAGCTTCTTCTGGGGCTACTGCCTGACACAGGTTGTGGGCGGCCACCTCGGGGATCGGTAACTGCCCATCTTCCCCATCTCCTGGCTGGCACATCCTCACCTCCCTCTGTCTTCCCTCCAGGATTGGGGGTGAGAAGGTCATCCTGCTGTCAGCCTCTGCCTGGGGCTCCATCACGGCCGTCACCCCACTGCTCGCCCACCTGAGCAGTGCCCACCTGGCCTTCATGACCTTCTCACGCATCCTCATGGGCTTGCTCCAAGGTAAGGGGAGCTCAGGCGGCTCCCTCACGCTCACCCTGAGAGACCCTCCCTCCACTTGTTGCAGGGGTTTACTTCCCTGCCCTGACCAGCCTGCTGTCGCAGAAGGTGCGGGAGAGTGAGCGAGCCTTCACCTACAGCATCGTGGGCGCCGGCTCCCAGTTTGGGTAAGTCCTGGCCTAAGACGGGGCCCAGGAGAGGGGCCTGGCCACACTCCCCCTGTCTTTGCAGGACGCTGCTGACCGGGGCGGTGGGCTCCCTGCTCCTGGAATGGTACGGCTGGCAGAGCATCTTCTATTTCTCCGGCGGCCTCACCTTGCTTTGGGTGTGGTACGTGTACAGGTACCTGCTGAGTGAAAAAGGTAACGCAGGCCGGGCGGGCTAGTCCCGGGCGTAGCCATCAGTTTGAAACCGTTGCTCCCTCAGATCTCATCCTGGCCTTGGGTGTCCTGGCCCAAAGCCGGCCGGTGTCCAGGCACAACAGAGTCCCCTGGAGACGGCTCTTCCGGAAGCCTGCTGTCTGGTGAGCTGGGACCTGTGCCACCCCTTGGAGCACCAGAGTCACGGTCCACCATTGGGCCCCGCAGGGCAGCCGTCGTCTCCCAGCTCTCTGCAGCCTGCTCCTTCTTCATCCTCCTCTCCTGGCTGCCCACCTTCTTCGAGGAGACCTTCCCCGACGCCAAGGTGAGTCGGGGGCTCCCGCAGGGTGAAGGAGCGGCCCCCTCTAAGGCCAAACTCCCCCCTGCAGGGCTGGATCTTCAACGTGGTTCCTTGGTTGGTGGCGATTCCGGCCAGTCTATTCAGCGGGTTTCTCTCTGATCATCTCATCAATCAGGGTGAGCCCCAGGGAGGGGACCGGGGCTGGAAGACGGGAGCCCCTTCCTTGGCCTCCCCCTGTAGGTTACAGAGCCATCACGGTGCGGAAGCTCATGCAGGTAGGAGAATCATTCCGGTCGTTCTCTCTGGATGCCTCTCCGTCACGGTGGCGCTTTCCTGCAGGGCATGGGCCTTGGCCTCTCCAGCGTCTTTGCTCTGTGCCTGGGCCACACCTCCAGCTTCTGTGAGTCTGTGGTCTTTGCATCAGCCTCCATCGGCCTCCAGACCTTCAACCACAGGTGAGGGCCGACTGCTCCATCCACCAGAGCGCGGGCCACTCACCACCCTCTTTCCTCCCCACAGTGGCATTTCTGTTAACATCCAGGACTTGGCCCCGTCCTGCGCCGGCTTTCTGTTTGGTGAGGACCTTGCCTTACCCCAGCTTTGCCCCCCATATTCTCTCTCGCTCTGGCCTCTTCACAGGTGTGGCCAACACAGCCGGGGCCTTGGCAGGTGAGGGGCGGGCCTCTGTGCCCAGGAGTTCCGCACTCAGCCCGCCTGGCCCTCTCTTGGGCAGGTGTCGTGGGTGTGTGTCTAGGCGGCTACTTGATGGAGACCACGGGCTCCTGGACTTGCCTGTTCAACCTTGTGGCCATCATCAGCAACCTGGGGCTGTGCACCTTCCTGGTGTTTGGACAGGCTCAGAGGGTGGACCTGAGCTCTACCCATGAGGACCTCTAGCTCCCAACCCCACAGCCTCTCCAAGGACCCAGGCGCCAGCAGCCCCAGGACACAGGGGACTCAGTGTGTGGGACTTGGTCACTCCATGTCAGACACACGAGCAGAGAGGAACACAAACCACTGTGGAGCCTGAAGCTCCTTAAGAAGAGTCCACAACAGCTGGTGGGAGGGTGGGGTGGGCCTGGGTCCAGACCAGGCTCGCTGCTCTCTGGGCCTCAGTTTCCCCACCTGCCAGCGGGCTCGGCCCTGTCCTCCTCACAGGCTGGTGTGGCCGTCAGGGTGGGTGGGGTTATTGTTAGTAGGCGCAGCCTCATTCCCACCACGATCTGTTCCGCGTGGTTCCCGCCAAACCTCCCTCGGTCGCCGTGTTCTCCGCAAGCCTCCTGCAGCGCCCGCCTGCCAATGTGAGGCTGGCACCAGGCTGCAGCCTCCCCAATCCCAGCCCACTTTGCTGTGTCTCTGGCGGGCTGTCCTCCTTGGTGGGAGCTGTCCTGCACACTGTAGGATGCTTAAAGGTATCCCTGGCCTCCACCCACCCCTAGCCAGCAGCTCCCAGTCAGACAACAGCCAGAAATGTCTCCAGACTCTGCCCAGCCTCCCCAGGTAGCCACCCTCGAGACACGACCTCAGAGTCTCTGTGTCTCCTAGAAGCCTGACAGAGACCCCCAGGGCAGTGGGTGGGTGGCGGGCTAGAGACCCTTGCCTGTGTCCGGGACCCTGGCGCCGCTCTCCCCTCCTGTGGATCCCTCCGCACTAACAGTGTTCTCAGTGGGCAGACGCCTGGGCACCCCTTGGGCCCTGCCCAGCATGGCCATGGCGCAGGCTCTCGAACCCGCATGGCTTTCCCAGGCCTGGTGATTCTGCTCTCCAGGGACGGTTGGCACCTTCCTCGGGGGCGGGCCCCACGCACCCCAGAACACACAGACCCACCTTTCTGGCGTTCTTTCTACCTCCCTTTTCGTTGCCTGAGGAGCTGGTGGTTTCATGAGTTAATGATACATCTTGCAAGGTGTACACATAGAGAAAAAAACCTAAAAATGTGGAAAAGCACGCCAAAGCCTTATTTAAATAATAACTATTAAACTATTCAAAAAGAAGACTGTTATTTTATTTAACACCTTTGTTTTTTAAGAATGAACACGTGTTAAAGACTTTCTGTAACTAATTTCATGAGGAAACGAGTGACACGTTGGAATCAGGTCAAAGGAGAATCCCAGGAACGGACTCCTAGGCCGGGAGTGTTGAAATGAGCATGCCAGCAGAGCCAGGCTGGGTTTCGGGGTTCCTTTGCCGCCAGGGGTCCTGCGTGTCCACAGATGACAGCGATGTACCCTGCTATCAGCTGTCCACCCAGCTTTCCCAAGATGTGGGGCCCCCATGGAGTCAGACAGCCCAGCTGTGCTGTGGAAAGACAAAGTGGAGTTTTGCACTTGAGCACAAATGTTCCCCTACAATCTCTCCAGTTTCGGTCAGCCCAACCCTGTGGCACCATGGGTACAGCCTAGAGCATCACCCCCACAGAGGCTTCGGGACGGTCCTGCTGGACTGCTGGACGCTGCTGTGGGGTCTTGGGGCAGGAGGGGCTTCCAGAAGCCTGGCAGTTGCTGTCTGGAGGCCAGGAAGCCAAGCCCAGGAAGCCCACCTGCGGCTGAGTTCAGAGGTGGGGCCTGTGCGTTGTGAATGAATTGCTGTCTCTCTCCTCCTCATCTTGCACTAAATCTACATAACTTAAAATTTACCATTTTAGCCATTTTTAAGTGCACGGTTCTGTGGCATTAGGTACATTCGCATTGTGCAGCCACCGCCACCCTCCGCCTTCAGAACTTTCTCATCTTCCCAAACCGAAGCTCTGTGCTCATTAAAGGCTAGCTCCCCGTTGCTCTCCCCCAGCCCCGGCAACCCCATTCCACTTTGTGTCTCGACCGTAAGTGTGGCTGCTCTGGGACCAGTGCCAGTGGGCGCACGCTGGGTTTGCCTACGTCTGGCTTACTTCACTCAGCAGAGTGTCCTTCGGTTTTATCAGTTTTGTCACAAGTGTCAGCATTTTTCTCATTTTTAAGGCTGAATAAAATATTGTGTGGATAAGCCATGTTTTGTGTATCTGTTCACCCATTGAT